CCTGCAACAGATGCAAATAGTCCGCCAAAGTGGTGAACTCTACTGCCAGGAAGGTGCCTGCAGCCGCAGCCTCCTGGTAGCTCCTCAGAGCCTCAGCAAAACCCGGAAGTGCATTCTCCTCGGCCTCCAGGCTCAGCAAGCCCGAAAGGGCTGGGCCCGAAGGCCGCAGAGCGGACAGCCAAGTCTGGGGTGGGAAGCGGTGGGCATAGGGGAAGGCAGAGCGAGCGCGATACAAGAACAGGACCCCGTAGCCGGCGGCTAGGAAGGCCTCGGCCGAGGTTGCACCGCGCCGCCCGCTGCTGAAGTTGTCCAGGAAGCGCACCGGCCGCGCTTCCAGTGGGACCTTGGTGCCGCCTGACGTAACCAACACCACCCGCCGGCCCTGCGCGCCCAGCCTGGCCGCGAAGCGAGCCATAACCTCAGCCCAGCGCGCAGCACCGGGAGGCTGGGGGAACTCGGCTACCGGATCCATTTCCGCCATCTGCAGCGCAGCGGCCGGCGCCTGCGCACGTTTCGCGGCCGCCGCGCCACGCCCCTTCTCGCCTACCTGGTGTACGCGCCGCGCCGTACTGAGTGGGCGGTTCACTACCCTTCTTTTGACACTAGGTCCCGATCTCGCCAAGTCTGGAAATGCGTAGTTGTTCTGCCCCAGAGCCCAGCGAAAGTGACACTGCAACGAGGGGGATCCCCGGCTGGGTGGGCATCTGGTAGGGTCACGTTCCCTCACGTTCGTTTCCTAGCCTGGGTGAAGAACTGGCCATGTTTGACCCTTACCGGCCACTGTACGGGCCTTTCTGGACTTGGACTCCTTGGGAGTCGTTTCTCGGCCATTTGACCCGTGGGACTTGTGGGTTTTGTGCTGCTTTTTCTTTCTTTCTTCCCCTTTTCCAACTTCAGCAATACACCCAGATGTTAGTCGAGTCACGTCCCGCCGCCCTCTGCCCTTGAAATGCTGGCAAGTACGCAGCCCCGCGATCGTCACGTGACGCCGGGGTTCAGCGTATCCTTGCTGGGCAACCGTCTTAGAGACCAGCACTGCTGGCTGCACCATGAATGTGATCTACCCACTGGCAGTCCCCAAGGGGCGCAGACTCTGCTGTGAGGTGTGCGAAGCCCCAGCCGAGCGGGTGTGCGCGGCCTGCACAGTCACTTATTACTGGTAGGCCCTGAAACGTGGCACCTGGGCGCTATAAAGATCATAAAGTCTATGTTTCCGTTGTCAGTGGGGTGGTACATCAGAAGGCTGACTGGGACAGCATCCATGAGAAAATATGTCAGCTCTTGATTCCACTGCGCACTTCCATGCCCTTCTACAATTCAGAGGAAGAACGGCAGCATGGCCTGCAGCAGCTGCAGCAGCGGCAGGTAGGGCCTACGGCACTTTCCAAGGTTAAGTCTGTCTCAGATAGTCTGTTTCTCTCTTCCACAGAAGTATTTGATTGAATTCTGCTACACCATAGCCCAGAAATACCTCTTTGAAGGGAAACACGAAGATGCTGTACCAGCAGCTTTGCAGTCCCTTCGCTTCCGTGTGAAGCTGTATGGCCTGAGCTCCGTAGAGCTTGTGCCTGCTTACCTGCTGTTGGCCGAGGCCAGCCTTGGTGAGTGAAACCGACTTGAGATCCTTGGATCCGAATTATAACCTTCTTTTCTGCTTTTGGGCAGGTCTGGGCCGAATCGTTCAGGCTGAAGAATATCTATTCCAAGCCCAGTGGACAGTCCTCAAATCAACTGACTGTAGTAATGCCACCCACTCTTTACTGCATCGGAATCTGGGACTTCTCTATATAGCTAAGAAAAACTATGAAGAGGCCCGTTATCATCTGGCCAATGATGTAAACAAGCTAAGTTATAACACCTGTATATTCTCAAGCACTCTCCTTCTTCCTTCTGCTATAGATTTATTTTGCCAGTTGTGCATTTGGAACAGAGGACATTAGGACTTCAGGAGGCTACTTCCACCTGGCTAATATATTCTATGACCTTAAAAAGTTGGACCTGGCAGACACATTGTACACCAAGGTGAGCTGGGGAATGTGGGAGCTGAGCCTTCAGCTTGTTGTATTACCATCTCTTTTCCCAACAGGTCTCTGAGATCTGGCATGCATATTTGAACAATCACTATCAAGTCCTCTCACAGGCTCACATCCAACAAATGGATTTACTGGGCAAACTATTTGAGAATGACACTGGCTTGGGTAAGTGGCAGTTTTCCCTGAAGGGAGAGCAGCCTGTTTTTTCTTTCTTCCCCTTCCAATGCAGATGAAGCCCAAGAAGCAGAAGCCATTCGCATCCTGACTTCAATCTTGAACATTCGAGAATCTACATCTGACAAAGCCCCCCAAAAAACCATCTTTGTTCTGAAGATCCTGGTCATGTTTTACTACCTGATGATGAATTCTTCAAAGGCAAGTTTCCCTAAAAAAGCAACACGTCTAAAAACTTCCTTTTGTCACTGCAATTCTATTTCAGGCACAGGAATATGGCATGAGGGCCCTCAGTCTAGCCAAAGAACAACAGCTTGATGTCCATGAGCAAAGCACCATTCAAGAGTTATTAAGTCTCATTTCAACTGAAGACCATCCCATTACTTAGTGACCCATGAGCTCTGCATCAAGGGTTATTCCAGGGGCTACTGAAGATCTAATATATTCCAGCCTTGCACAACTGCTTTGAGGTACTGTAGACTGCTGAAGTTTCCACCCTCTTCCCCTGGGATTGCACACATAGCTGTTATTTTTTTCTTACACAGCATATTAAGGGAATATAAAGCTTTAGGCATAGAAATCACTAAAAACTGTGTTTGTCATGACCTTTGTACTTGATTTATCATGACTTTGTATGACTGAGTAATATGTAGTCAGATCACTAATATGGTATTTGTAATTAAACTACAAATAGTTTGTCATTTCCCAGAAGTCTTCCAACGATGCATGTTTCATACACTTTTGCTAAAGGAGGGGTAAAGGAGGGGGTAGGGAATAAAGCTATATTGGAACAAAGTTTCTCTATTCTTAATTCCATGCTGGAATTA